CTGGTCAACATGGTGAAACCCCATCTCTACTAACAAAACACAAAAATTAGCTAGGTGTGGTGGCAGGCGCCTGTAATCCCAGCTACTTGGGTAGCTGAGGCAGGAGAATCGCTTGAACCAGGGAGGTGGAGGTTGCAGTGAGCTGAGATTGCACCATTGCACTCCAGCTTGGGCGACAAGAGTGAAACTCCATCTCAAAAACAAACAAACAAACAAACGAAAACTGATGGGATAAATGTGTGTGACCATATAACATTTAAGATGGTGTTTTTCTATTGTGGTTAATAACATTACCGGGTTGTAATTTCCAGTAATTAAAAGAAGAAATAGAATAAAATAGGAAATATCAGACTGACTTAAACAAAGTAAGGGTATTTTTTAATGAAAACTTTTACATTTGTTATGGGTGCCTACCTACATATGTACTGAACAAGAATATAAAATGTATTTCTTCCTATAGTTGTGGTTCAAAAGTAGTTTGAAAGCCATTGCTTTAAAGTATTTTCTAACTATAATATGTTATTGGGTTTGAGTACATTCTATTTTTTAAAAATATTCATTTGTTGGGTACAGGTCATCTCTTTTGAAAGCAAGTTGTTTTTTAAATGCTAGTTATTTTCTTTGTACAGGTGTGTAATAGAGAAGTACTTTTCTTTCAAATCAATCAGCAATTAAGTCAGTTTTAATGGACATGTGTTTTCATTTATGTGCTGTTAATGCATCGCTGTGGTTCCTGGTGGCCCACGCTTGGAATTATTTTTAAAGTAGTTGTAATATTTACCTTCTCTATTTAGCTTGCTCACTGCTAGCTTCCTGATGCTGGTTCAGAATAAAAGCTCCTCCCAGTTATATTTCTTGATAACATATTGTTAGCTTGTTTCAGAAAGATTTATTATCAGCTTTTGTTTTGGATTTTAATATTTGCGTCATTCTGTCTATGTGAACTGTGGCCTATCATAGAGCAGCAGTGGGCTCTAGCCAGCAGCAGGTATCCAGGAGATTGATGCAGACTGGTCCCAAAGGCAGTGTTCCTGCTGTCTGCTCATCCGCTGACTGTGTTCACTCTTACCTGAGCAGGTGGGTCTGAATTTGCTGAACAGCCAAACCAACCAATGATTTACTCTTTTATTTTTCCTCCTAGGTTTCTGGGATAAGTATGTGCAAATAAAAAATAAACATGAGAAGGAACTGTAACCTGATTATGGATTTGGGAAAAAGATAAATCAACACACAAAGGGAAAAGTAAACTGATTGACAGCCCTCAGGAATGATGCCCTTTTGCCACAATATAATTAATATTTCCTGTGTGAAAAACAACTGGTCAAATGATGTCCGTGCTTCCCTGTACAGTTTAATGGTGCTCATAATTCTGACCACACTCGTTGGCAATCTGATAGTTATTGTTTCTATATCACACTTCAAACAACTTCATACCCCAACAAATTGGCTCATTCATTCCATGGCCACTGTGGACTTTCTTCTGGGGTGTCTGGTCATGCCTTACAGTATGGTGAGATCTGCTGAGCACTGTTGGTATTTTGGAGAAGTCTTCTGTAAAATTCACACAAGCACCGACATTATGCTGAGCTCAGCCTCCATTTTCCATTTGTCTTTCATCTCCATTGACCGCTACTATGCTGTGTGTGATCCACTGAGATATAAAGCCAAGATGAATATCTTGGTTATTTGTGTGATGATCTTCATTAGTTGGAGTGTCCCTGCTGTTTTTGCATTTGGAATGATCTTTCTGGAGCTAAACTTCAAAGGCGCTGAAGAGATATATTACAAACATGTTCACTGCAGAGGAGGTTGCTCTGTCTTCTTTAGCAAAATATCTGGGGTACTGACCTTTATGACTTCTTTTTATATACCTGGATCTATTATGTTATGTGTCTATTACAGAATATATCTTATCGCTAAAGAACAGGCAAGATTAATTAGTGATGCCAATCAGAAGCTCCAAATTGGATTGGAAATGAAAAATGGAATTTCACAAAGCAAAGAAAGGAAAGCTGTGAAGACATTGGGGATTGTGATGGGAGTTTTCCTAATATGCTGGTGCCCTTTCTTTATCTGTACAGTCATGGACCCTTTTCTTCACTACATTATTCCACCTACTTTGAATGATGTATTGATTTGGTTTGGCTACTTGAACTCTACATTTAATCCAATGGTTTATGCATTTTTCTATCCTTGGTTTAGAAAAGCACTGAAGATGATGCTGTTTGGTAAAATTTTCCAAAAAGATTCATCCAGGTGTAAATTATTTTTGGAATTGAGTTCATAGAATTATTATATTTTACTGTTTTGCAAATCGGTTGATGATCATATTTATGAACACAACATAACGAACCACATGCACCAACCACATGGATTTTTTTTTAAATCAGTTACTTGAGTCAAAGTATGTATGGTGAGTTAAATTATGATGCTTATAGGTAATTTCCTATTTGGGACATAGTAGGTATACGCTTTTCCATTCTTACCACACATAATGGAACTTTGCAAATCCAGTATTTAAAGGCCTACATTTTATATAACTTTTCCTGCCCTTAGAAGAACTGCCATGAGTTTACTGTGGTACCTTAGTCAGCTGTTCAGTGGTGGAAACTATAGGGCTGAATTTGAGGATGCAAATCAGAATGATTTTGTCATATACGTATACATGTCCTGGTCACATATGTGTATAAGTCTTTTAGTAAAATCAACTAAAAGTACACACATTAAATGTTACCGCTAAATAATTGTTGACACATAATTTATTTGTATTGTTAATATATATTCCAATCCTTAAATATCTTGATCTTCACATTTTTAAATTATGTTTTTCTGATTCTCATGCTTCTAAGAAATTTGAAAAATAAAGGAAAATATAAAAATAAAATATATACAAACCAAATGAAATTAAAAAAATGTTATTCATAGTATACTTCCTGGTAAGGATTATATCATCTAAAATTCTTTATTTTATATTAATATTTCTCTTTTTCAACTTTTATTTTGGAGTCGGGGCATATGTGCACATATTAACTAAATATAATGCATGATGCTGAGGTTTGAGCTATGAGTAATCCCTTTTTGTGGCTGTATAACGTGACTGCACAGATGTACAAATATATTTTTAACCATTCCCTATTGTTAATTCCAGTTGTTTCTAACTTTTCTAAAAATAATATAAATTAAATGAAATTCCTGCTTTTTACCTGCCACTGAAGTCATGAAAATGTCTAGAAGGATTTTACCATGTCTTAAGGTCATATCTGGCATGATAGGGTTCAAAACACAGGCTACCTGGTATTAAACAAATTCACTTTGCTGGGCTCCACAATACACAGAAGGAGAAGCAGTCATCCATCAAAGTAGCTAAACATGAGGGCCAACAAGAAGTATAATCAGACTAGATGTACCATGGCTATTTAGATGGCATATATAAAAATACAAAAGAGGAACAAATAATGGTTTCAAATAAGATTCTCTAAAGGAAGTGGGCAAACATTCTAAATTACAAGCATTCATCAGCAATTGAGCTGATGAATACAAACTTCACATGGTCTGTTTCAGATTGAGTATCACTGGGGATTTGGATTTACCTTCTGCTCATGAATAAGTTAGGGTAAGGCAAATGATTTTAAACGTAACTAAATGCACACTGCTGCGTATAAATTTCTGTTTACAAATCTGAGGATCTCCGGAGGATATGTGAAATCCTTCCAGAAATTATAGTCTGTTTCTGGAGTATATATTTTGTTTCAATGATCTGTATCAATTTTTGCTCTAGTACTTTTAAAAACATTATGTTTTATGTTTTTAATTTAGTACACACAAGACTAAATAAGTAGTGTCCCTAATCACTCTCAGTTTCAAAAGAGTTTTTTTCACCTGTGAGACCAGTTTGACTTTTTTCACCTGTGAGTCCAGTCTGTCAAATTTTAAAAAGGAAACAAGCATTTAGTGAGTTTTCTATACTTTACAGTAATTTTATGTGCTGTTC